CGTGCCAAATGGGAAGGGAGGCTGGGTGTGGTGGCACACGCCTGTAGTCCTAGCTACTCGGGAGGCTGGGGCAGGAGAATCGCTTGATCCTGGGAGGCAGAGGTTGCAGTGAGCTGAGATTGTGCCACTGCACTCCAGCAAGGGTGACAGAGCAAGACTCGAGGTCAGGAGTTCTAGACCAGCCTTGCCAACATGGTGAAACCCCGTCTCTACTAAAAATACAACAATTAGCCAGGCAGGATGGTGGGCACCTGTAATCCCAGCTATTTGGGAGGCTAAGGCAGGACAATAGCTTGAACTTGGGAGGTGGAGGTTGCAGGAAGCCAAGATCATGCCATTGCACTCCATCCTGGGCAACGAGAGCAAGACTCTATCTCAAAAAAAAAAATAAAAATAAAAAAAGCGAAAACGTACATAAAATATCCCTGGAAGGATTCACAGGAACAGCATCCCACAGATTGCCTACAGGGTGAGACTGGGAGACAGGAATGGAAAAGATGCCTATTTTAACTTTACAATTTTCTGTACTATTTGATTTTTTTTTTTTAATAGATACGGGGCTCTTTCTTTTTCGTCCAGGCTGGTCTCGAACTCCAGGGCTCACGCCTGGCCCTATTTGAATTTCGAACCATGTAAATGTACCATCTTTTCAGAAAAAAATAAAATCCGTGTGGGCACGCGGGGACGCTCCGGGCCTCCGAGGGGGTGTGTCTTCTGCTTCTTTAACCTGGCAGGGGCGGTTCAAGTGGCCGGGGAAATCAGCGATTTGGAGGGTCGAGGGCTGGTGCTTTGAGAGAGACGCGGAGGGCAGAGAGGGATTCCCCGTCCCAGCTGCACTCGGTGCATCACCTAGGTTACTCCTTTTCTCGGCCCGCAGGGCCCCTAACCTGCTCGAACCTGTTGTGCAGTAGAGGCCGCCGAGTCCCTTTAAGGCCCCGCCGCGCCTGCGCCTTGGGTTCTCCTGACGCGGCCCATCCGGACCCTGAGGAGCCAGTGGGCTGCAGGCGCAGGCGCAGGCGCAGGCACAGGCGAGGGGTTGGGTGGCGGTTGAGACAGCGGCGGTACTGGGATGGGTAGGTGAGGATCCCGAGACTGAGTGAGCTTCTGCGCGCGGTGCTTTTGGGAACGCGGGACTGGCAACCTGCGGCGCCAGGAGCTGGGCCGAGGCGCGGCGGCGCGGCTGCGGGCCGCCGTCTGGATGGGAAGTTACGGCGAAGTCCACCCAGCGTTTCTCAGGTGAGGGCGCCGCGCCAGGCTGGACGGGCGGTGTTAACCTTGATTTCTCTCTTTTATCTCACAGGCAATCTGAAGGCAAATCCTGTTTAGACCCAGGCGAAGGTTCCTGGTGACCCAGGCTCTCACCAGCCAATTGTCCCTTGCCGTCCTCCTGAGGGTATCTGGAGCTTCAGTGCTGTGTGCTCTTGGCCTCCACACTGGGGATGCCACTGACTCCCACTGTCCAGGGCTTCCAGTGGACTCTCCGAGGCCCTGATGTAGAAACTTCCCCATTCGGTGCACCAAGAGCAGCCTCACATGGTGTGGGCCGACATCAAGAGCTGCGAGATCCAACAGGTAAAAATCCCGAGGCATTGCCAGCTCGGTGGAAGTTAAATTCCAGAAGATTTCCTTTTTTCAGAAATGAGGTATAGGGGAGAGAAGCACTGGTCCACCTGAGATCTGGCTCCAGGACTTACAACAAGGGGAACTTGGGCAAGTTACAGACTCTGTGTGCCTCCATTTCTTCATCAGCAAAACAGAAAGAATCATCCCATAAACTGTAAGGTCAATGCTGTCAGTGAGTCCCCAAATTGACTGCACATCTGAGTCATATTAACAAACACATTCCAGGCCCCACCTGAGCCCTCTGAATCAGAATCCCTGCAAGGAGGACAATGAACTTGTATTTGCACTGACTTTCCCAGCTGTTTCTTACTTTGATCAACTTGGGGGTGGGACCCATTGAGCTGCATCACATCATTCCAAAGCCAAAACACAACAGCAGAACAAGAATATTTTCAATGCAGTCTCTGAAGCAGAGGAGAAACTTTTGAGGGAACCTAGAAGTAAAGGACATCTGGCTTGCTGGGCTCCATTTAAACTTTGAGTATAGCAGAGACACGAGCCCTTCGGGACACATGCCTGTCGCAGTGACACTCCAACTTCGGAAGAGTGGAAGCCCTAATTCCAAATTCAAGCATGCTTTGAGTAGAAATGAAGTTTGCCTCTTTTTGCACAGGAAGATGGCCAATCTTTCCTAAGCTGCTGACCTTACAAGAAAAAGAATCGTACTGCTAAGAATTCAAACTTCAGCAGTCATGGGTGAGTAAGGAAGTCTTATAAATGTATTTTAGGCCTAACGTCCTGACCTCCATGCCCTTTTCAGGGAGCCTTGGGAGGAGCCCGAATCACTGATGGAATCGGACAGTGCATGGAGATGGTTCAGCAGGACGAGGGTAAGTGCAGGGGCAAGTCCAGGTCATACTGATGAATAATTACTGTGATTGCTTTTATTGGCAGTGCTGAAAACTCACCCCTGTGTGACCTCAAGTAAGCCACGTAACTCTGTGAACCTGCAGTTTTATCATTTTTAAAATAAAGAAACATGACAGATTTTCATTATGACACAGAATGTCAGGTCTCCCAGATGCCAGAAAATACATTTACTTAAAGCCGTTGATACGTCTTAAAGCGGTTTCCTTACAGTGTCATTGGAGGACAGCGTGGAGTGCAGAGAGACATGCTTTGAAATGGGATTGATCCAGTCCTCCTTCCTTCACTACCACATGAATGCTGGGCAGCCCAGGATCACACTCACTGCACCCTCAACTCAGGCAAGTCCAGCAGCCAATCTTAGGAGACCTGGCCCACCTTCTAATTCTGTTATTGCAACTGCAGACCGTTACCTGGCACACTGGCCTCACTCTTGTCGGAGACTGAGCTATTGGCAGTGCCTTCAGCTCTGAGCTCAGGCACCTCGAACATTGTTTTTGTCGTTAAGGATCCTAAAGTGCTGCGGGGACTGATCACATTTTTCTCAACAGTAAGTTAAGAATTTCAGTTACTGACATCCCTACCCATCGTGTGTTTGGGTGTCTTCTCCCCAGTCCCTGGCCCCACCTCTTCTGCCACAAACGTCAGCATGGTGGTATCTGCCGGCCCTTGGTCCGGTGAGAAGGCAGAGATGAACATTCTAGAAATCAACAAGAAATCGCGCCCCCAGCTGGCAGAGAACAAACAGCAGTTCAGAAACCTCAAACAGAAATGTCTTGTAACTCAAGTGGCCTACTTCCTGGCCAACCGGCAAAATAATTACGGTAAGTTCTATAGGCTCACCATCACAAAAGCGTCACTGAGGCAGGCGTGTGTGTCTTTTCTCAGACTATGAAGACTGCAAAGACCTCATAAAATCTATGCTGAGGGATGAGCGGCTGCTCACAGAAGAGAAGCTTGCAGAGGAGCTCGGGCAAGCTGAGGAGCTCAGGTGAGTGGGCCCCCTGGGGTCAGGCAGGTGGGACTGTTAAATTTTCTCTACTATCTCACCTTAGGCAATATAAAGTCCTGGTTCACTCTCAGGAACGAGAGCTGACCCAGTTAAGGGAGAAGTTACAGGAAGGGAGAGATGCCTCCCGCTCATTGAATCAGCATCTCCAGGCCCTCCTCACTCCGGATGAGCCGGACAACTCCCAGGGACGGGACCTCCGAGAACAGCTGGCTGAGGGATGTAGGCTGGCACAGCACCTCGTCCAAAAGCTCAGCCCAGGTGAGGTGGCCATAGGCCCTGATGACCCAAAAAAATATCTGAATGAACACTTCTGTATTTACAGAAAATGATGACGATGAGGATGAAGATGTTAAAGTTGAGGAGGCTGAGAAAGTACAGGAATTATATGCCCCCAGGTAACGCTGAATAATCGGGAGCAAGTAATGGGTTCTGTCATCTCTATCCCACCTGGCTCATCAGGGAGGTGCAGAAGGCTGAAGAAAAGGAAGTCCCTGAGGACTCACTGGAGGAGTGTGCCATCACTTGTTCAAATAGCCACCACCCTTGTGAGTCCAACCAGCCTTACGGGAACACCAGAATCACATTTGAGGAAGACCAAGTCGACTCAACTCTCATTGACTCATCCTCTCATGATGAATGGTTGGATGCTGTATGCATTATCCCAGGTAGCCTCTATTTTCCTGTGTCTCACACCTTTAATGTGACCTGCTTCTCTGAATTTATTTCCAGAAAATGAAAGTGATCATGAGCAAGAGGAAGAAAAAGGGCCAGTGTCTCCCAGGTAATGCCATGGAATTGTGGGCTGTTAATTCATTCTGTCATCCCTGTCCTGCCTGGCTCATCAGGAATCTGCAGGAGTCTGAAGAGGAGGAAGCCCCCCAGGAGTCCTGGGATGAAGGTGATTGGACTCTCTCAATTCCTCCTGACATGTCTGCCTCATACCAGTCTGACAGGAGCACCTTTCACTCAGTAGAGGAACAGCAAGTCGGCTTGGCTCTTGACATAGGCAGTGAGTACTCCATTTTGAAGGTGATAAAGCTCATGTAAGAGGCCCTGTCTGAATTTATTTGCAGGACATTGGTGTGATCAAGTGAAAAAGGAGGACCAAGAGGCCACAAGTCCCAGGTGAGTCTGAGAAATTATGGACAGTTAATTTGTGGCTTATTCTTTACTTTTCCTACTTTTCCAGGCTCAGCAGGGAGCTGCTGGATGAGAAAGAGCCTGAAGTCTTGCAGGACTCACTGGATAGATTTTATTCAACTCCTTTTGAGTACCTGGAACTGCCTGACTTATGCCAGCCCTACAGAAGTGACTTTTACTCATTGCAGGAACAACACCTTGGCTTGGCTCTTGACTTGGACAGTGAGTACCTTACTATGAAGGTGATAAGACTCATCTTGTCTGTCCCTGTCTGAATTTATTGCAGGAATGAAAAAGGACCAAGAAGAGGAAGAAGACCAAGGCCCACCATGCCCCAGGTAAGTTTGAGCAATTGTCAACAGCTAATTCTTGGCTTATTCTTTACTTTTTCTACTTTTCCAGGCTCAGCAGAGAGCTGCCGGAGGTAGTAGAGCCTGAGGACTTGCAGGACTCACTGGATAGATGGTATTCGACTCCTTTCAGTTATCCAGAACTGCCTGATTCATGCCAGCCCTACGGAAGTTGCTTTTACTCATTGGAGGAAGAACACGTTGGCTTTTCTCTTGACGTGGATGGTGAGTACCTTTCTATGAGGGTGATAAGGATCAATGTGTCTGTCCATGTCTGAATTTATTGCAGAAATTGAAAAGTACCAAGAAGGGGAAGAAGATCAAAAGCCACCATGCCCCAGGTAACTTTCAGCAATTGTGGTCGCTTAATTCTGGCTGCTTCTTTAGTTTTGTCTCCTTTTCCAGGCTCAACGAGGTGCTGATGGAAGCAGAAGAGCCTGAAGTCTTGCAGGACTCACTGGATAGATGTTATTCGACTACTTCAACTTACTTTCAACTACATGCCTCATTCCAGCAGTATAGAAGTGCCTTTTACTCATTTGAGGAACAGGACGTCAGCTTGGCCCTTGACGTGGACAATAGGTTTTTTACTTTGACAGTGATAAGGCACCACCTGGCCTTCCAGATGGGAGTCATATTCCCACACTAAGCAGCCCTTACTAAGCTGAGAGATGTCATTGCTGCAGGCAGGACGTATAGGCACATGTAGGTTTGAATGAAACTGTAGTTCCCTTTGGAAGCCCAGTCATAGGATGGGAAAGTGGGCATGGCTCTATTCCTATTCTCAGACCATGCCAGTGGCCACCTGTGCTCAGTCTGAAGACGTTGGACCCAAGTTAGGTGTGACACGTTCACACGACTATGTAGCACATGCCGGGAGTGATCTGCCAGACATTCTAATTTGAACCAGATATCTCTGGGTAGCTACAAAGTTCCTCAGGGGTTTCATTTTGCAGGCATGTCTCTGAGCTTCTATACCTGCTCAAGGTCAGTGTCATCTTTGTGTTTAGCTCATCCAAAGGTGTTACCCTGGTTTCATTGAACCTAACCCCATTCTTTGTATCTTCAGTGTTGGTTTGTTTTAGCTGATCCATCTGTAACACAGGAGGGATCCTTGGCTGAGGATTGTATTTCAGAACCACTGACTGCTCTTGACAGTTGTTAACCCACTAGGCTCCTTTGAGTAGAGAAGCCATAGTCCTTCAGCCTCCAATTGATATCAATACTTAGGAAGACCACAGCTAGACGGACAAACAGCATTGGGAGGCCTTAGTCCTGCTCCTTTCAATTCCATCCTGTAAAGAACAGGAGTCAGGAGCCGCTGGCAAGAGACAGCATGTCACCTGGGACTCTGCCAGTGCAGAATATGAACAATGCCATGTTCTTGCAGAAAATGCTTAGCCTGAGTTTCATAGGAGGTAATCACCAGACAACTGCAGAATGTAGAACACTGAGCAGGACAACTGACCTGTCTCCTTCACACAGTCCACGTCACCACGAATCACACAACAAAAAGGAGGAGAGATATTTTGGGTTCAGAAGAAGTAAATGATAATGTAGCTACATTTCTTTAGTTATTTTGAACCCCAAATATTTCCTCATCTTTTTGTTGTTGTCATTGATTTTGGTGACATGGACTTGTTTGTAGAGGACAGGTCAGCTGTCTGGCTCAATGGTCTACATTCTGAAGTTGTCTGAAAATGTCTTCATGATTAAATTCAGCCTAAACGTTTCATCAAGAACACTACAGAGTCGATACTGTGAGTTTCCAACCTCAGCCCATCTGTGGGCAGAGAAGGTCTAGTTTGTCCATCAGCATTATCATGATATCAGGACTGGTTACTTGGTTAAGGAGGGGTCTAGGAGATCTGTCCCTTTTAGAGACACCTTACTTATGATGAAGTATTTGGGAGAGTGGTTTTTCAAAGTAGAAATGTCCTGTATTCCAGTGATCATCCTCTAAACGTTTTATCATTTATTAATCATCCCTGCCTGTGTCTATTATTATATTCATATCTCTACGCTGGAAATTTGCTGCCTCAATGTTTACTGTGCCTTTGTTTTTGCTAGTGTGTGTTGTTGAAAAAAAAACATTCTCTGCCTGAGTTTTAATTTTTGTCCAAAGTTATTTTAATCTATACAATTAAAAACTTTTGCCTATCACTCTGGACTGTTGGATTGTTTTTTACATTCAG